CTCTATTGATGGGACTCTTACTGAGGGGGTCCAGGCATTCAGGGGGTTGAGCGTCCCAGAAAGTTCCCCACCGACGCTTTAAAAATGTATTCCCTGCAGCCTTACGTTCTTGCAGTTCCAATATAGCATTGGTGTTTAAAGCCAAACTACATTATAATTGATTCGCCATCATCCAGCTTTATATTTAACACTTTAATCTGGTAACAAAGGAAAGGCTCGTTAAAGGACGGCATTTATAAAAATTTTTCAAGCACCTCTGCTTAACTCGAAGGGAAAATAAAAGGCACTGTTTATTTGGTAGGCCAAGGAGAACAACGCCACGAAGAGGTTCTCCACTGATCAATTCCTACCTTTGTCAATTATACCACATTAATTAGTAACTTTTTTTGGAGACATGGACCCTCTCAAACTCCCCAGTATGCTTTGAAACTTTGATCCAGAAATGTACAAACAAAACTCTAAGTGTTCTGGAATTAATTTCAGAAGCTTCATAGATCCTCGTAAGTACTCACCAAAAGAAAAATTCCCCATTTCTGGTACTCCAATCTCATGTCCTTAGAATTCTCCTAAGACTTGTTCCCTTGAACAACTTTCCCTAATTGCAAATCAAACCTAGATCCGGCTGGGACGCCAAGCTTGAGCTGTGGTAACGCTCAGAAGGCCTCTTTTCATCAGTAAAATAGATGCCTTAACGGAAGTGGCGGGCAATCTACGCATGGAAAGGCGCTTGGCTTCCCTCTTTTTTGGGTTTCTCTAGGTTGTCTGGATGGGAAAAAAATACACGCTTCGTCCTGCGGAGTTCGGTACGAGGGCAATTGCACATGCGCAAAGGCGAACCAGTAGCGTCCGGGCGCGTCCGTGGAGCGGGACGGGGCGGGGCGGGGCGGTGCCGAGTGGGGCGAGAGAAGGCCCGCTCCTCCCATTCGTCGCGTCCTTAACTCTTTGCTATCCTTCCGCTGAGCTTCCTCTTCTTTCCCTCTGACCTCGGAAAGGGGGCGGGGCTTTCGGGGGCGGAAGTTGCGGTGCATTGTGGGTTCTCCTGGAGCTGTGGAGTTGATCCTGAATGAAAGTGGCGCGCCGCCCCTGACGTTACCCGGATCGGAGAGGTTGGAATTCAGATTACGGCTGCGATTCGGGTGTCTCGGACCCCGGTGTGCACCGGACCACGGGGAGGCGGCTCCAAAGGCGCGGTGAACGTTGGTGAGGGAGGGCAGCTCTGCGCAGCCCCAAGACATGGCTCACAACAAGATCCCGCCGCGGTGGCTGAACTGTCCCCGGCGCGGCCAGCCGGTGGCAGGTAACCTGGACTGGGGGGCGTTCGAATCCCCATATGGAAATGATTACCTATCTGTGTTGTTTAGGAAGATTCTTACCTCTGAAGACAATGTTAGGACCAAGATATGATAGTCAAGTTGCTGAAGAAAATCGGTTCCATCCCAGCATGCTCTCAAATTACCTAAAGAGCCTAAAGGTAAGAAACAAAATTTATTTTTGTCACTGATTAAATTTGCCCTTTCATTTTTTTTTTTTTTTAGGTTAAAATGGGCTTGTTGGTGGACCTGACAAATACTTCAAGGTTCTATGACCGAAATGACATAGAAAAAGAAGGAATCAAATATATAAAACTTCAGTGTAAAGGGTAAGTTATATATTAAGATTCTTTAATATTGATTTTTTCAAAAAAACTTTTTCTATATTACTAGACATGGTGAGTGCCCTACCACTGAGAATACTGAGACCTTTATTCGTCTGTGTGAGCGGTTTAATGAAAGAAATCCACCTGAACTTATAGGTATGTTTGGCTTTACTTTGCCACTGTTGAATTTAATTTTAACCAAAGCTACTTTATTTTCTAGGTGTTCATTGTACTCATGGCTTCAATCGCACTGGTTTCCTCATATGTGCCTTTTTGGTGGAGAAAATGGATTGGAGGTATTTGTATCTTGTTATAATGGAAGATGTATCGAGGAAATTGCATGGTGTTTGTTTCCTATAGTATCGAAGCAGCAGTTGCTACTTTTGCCCAAGCCAGACCACCAGGAATCTACAAGGGTGATTATTTGAAGGAACTTTTTCGTCGGTATGGTGACATAGAGGAAGCACCACCCCCACCTCTATTGCCAGATTGGTGTTTTGAGGATGATGAAGACGAAGATGAGGATGAGGATGGAAAGAAGGAATCAGAACCCGGGTCAAGTGCTTCTTTTGGCAAAAGGAGAAAAGAACGGTTAAAACTGGTAATGTTTAAAAATATTATAATAGGTTTTTTTTTCCCTTATTTTTCTTATTTTTTTTTTAAAGGGCGCTATTTTCTTGGAAGGTGTTACTGTTAAAGGTGTAACTCAAGTAACAACACAACCAAAGTTAGGAGAGGTACAGCAGAAGTGTCATCAATTCTGTGGCTGGGAAGGGTAATAAATATTTTTAAATTTTTAAATAAAATGCCACGATAGTAATACTGTGTTCTTCTTTAAGGTCTGGATTCCCTGGAGCACAGCCTGTTTCCATGGACAAGCAAAATATTAAACTTTTAGACCTGAAGCCATACAAAGTAAGCTGGAAAGCAGATGGTACTCGGTAAGTTAGACTTCTAAAAAAATTACACAAATTAAATATTAGCTTTTTAATGTTTCATTTACAGGTACATGATGTTGATTGATGGCACAAATGAAGTTTTTATGATTGATAGAGACAATTCAGTATTTCATGTTTCAAATCTGGAATTTCCATTTCGTAAAGATCTTCGTATGCATTTATCAAATACTCTCTTGGATGGCGTAAGTCATATTTATGTATACTATAAAATTAAATGAAGAAACTTACCTTCTTTTCTCTTTCAAGGAGATGATTATTGACAGAGTAAATGGACAGGCTGTTCCTAGATATTTGATATATGACATAATTAAATTCAATGTAAGTACCTATAATTTATAAAATACAAGTTATTGAAATTTAACTAATTCTTTATTTAATTCAGTCACAGCCCGTTGGAGATTGTGATTTTAATGTTCGTCTGCAGTGTATAGAACGAGAAATTATAAGTCCTCGACACGAAAAAATGAAGACTGGGCTCATTGACAAAACACAGGAACCATTTAGCGTCAGAAATAAGCCGTTTTTTGACATCTGTACTTCAAGAAAGGTAAAGTTTAATTTTTTTTTAAATTAGTGCTATTTTAAAGAATACATGTGTATTTATTTTATAGCTACTTGAAGGAAATTTTGCCAAAGAAGTGAGCCATGAAATGGATGGACTTATTTTTCAGCCTACTGGAGTAAGTTCATTTGTCTGTGTGTGTGTGTTCGTGTAACGATTGTCATCATTTTAATTGGCTTTAGAAATACAAACCTGGTCGATGTGATGATATTTTGAAATGGAAGCCTCCCAGTCTGAATTCTGTGGATTTTCGTCTAAAAATAACAAGAATGGGAGGAGAAGGGTAAGTATGCACTTTTGTACTTTTTGCATGAAATTTTATAAATAATGCTTTTTTTTCTTTGTAGGTTACTTCCTCAGAATGTTGGCCTCCTGTATGTTGGAGGTTATGAAAGACCCTTTGCACAAATCAAGGTATGTTTGTTCATTTTCAGTGTACTTTTCCTATTACTCTAAAACAGCCTTCCTTATACCACAGAATTCAGAACAAGTTAAATCCACAGGAGACTACAACCAAACTGGCTTCCCTAAAAGAACTGCATCAACTCCAAGGTACTCAACAAATGTATGAATCTATGAGCATTTAAAGTTCCATCCCGATTGAGCTTATTGTCAGGTTGGAGATAAAGCGCATTCAACATACCATCTTTCCAAGATGTGGGAAGAATAAGATATTCTTATCAATGAAGCACAAGAACCTGTGGAATCAGAAAGGGCTTTCCAGAGAAAGTGATCCTGGTGGAAGAACTGGCTATCCAGAGGGGAGGATGCAATGCCATTCAGGGGGAAGAGTAAGAACAGAGTCCTAGAGCAAGAGACCCTGGTCCAAGGATGAAAGCCATGTAATGTTTTAAAATCTGATGTCATTTCTATAATTCCTTTGTATAATGTTCATCAAGCTTTTTTTTTTCTACACATACTTATTGAGCACCTTTTATGTATTCAGTGGGGGGATCTGGCAATGAACAAAATGACTTGTTTTGTTCACTCAAGGAGCTTACCATCTAATGGGGGTGCATGTAAATGAAAGGAAGGGATTATACCCTGCAATAATATGTCATGATATTTCAGGATTTGACAAAACAGACTCAGTTCTGTAGAGAAAAATGCTATCTGAAATTTAAATTAAAGCCAAGCATCAACTATGCTTTGGTAGCAATGTTATACCAGAAGGACTACAGAAGAAATGGGTGAGAGCATTTGCCCAGCCAGGACAGCCTCTTTACAGTGTAGTCATTGTTCGAAAAGAGACAATATGTGGGAAAGGAAGGTGGCAGAAGCCATGAGACGGGGTCTGATTTAGCATTCTGAGTACCAAGACTCCTGTCCTGAGAGTTGTCTACCTTTATTGTTTATAAAATTCAAGATTAGAATTATACTAGACTAGAATTAACTTCCATGCTAGTTGCTTGAAATCAATCCATTATTCTGTTTGATATTCTGTGAGATTTTTTTCCCCCCTGACTTTGATGGTTGGTTTCGAAATCCATTAAGTGGATCTCAATCAGGTTTGTTTGTTTGTTTTTGTTTTAATGAAATAAAGTAGAAGAGAAAATAGCACAAAGAAAGGAAATAAATTGCTTTATGAAATGTACGTGTGTGTGTGTGTGTGTGTGTGTGTGTGTGTGTGTCTGTGTGTCTGTGTGTCTGTAGTTGGTTGCTATATAAACTGTTTTTCTTGCATTAGATAAACTGGATCAAACTTAAATGACTGTAAGTAAACATTTGCCCTGCAAAGTTATACCTTTTGTTTATGAAGGATTGTCTTATAGATGACTCCATAGTCAGTGTGCTGGACTGGGATGCTGCAAGTCTGGACCCTGGTGCTAGTTCTGCACCCAAAGAGGCATATGCTTTGGATAAGTTATAGGCTTTCTGTGAACCTTAGTGTTTTCCATCTAAAAAGAGAGTTGGGGCTGAGCATGGTGGCTTATGTCTGTAATCACAGCACTTTGGGAGGCTAAGGCAGATGGGTTGCTTCAGCCCGGGTGTTTGAGACCAGCCTGGGCAACATGGTGAAACTCCCATCTCTACAAAAAATACAAAAATTAGCCAAGTGTGGTGGCACACGCCTGTAGTTCCAGCTGCTAGCAAAGCTGAGGTGGGAGTATCACTTGAGCCTGGGAGGTTGAGGCTGCAGTGAGCTGTGAGCGTCCCACACCACTCTAGCTTGGGCGACAGAGCAAGACCTTGTCTCAAAATAATAAATAAAGAGTTGGCCTAGGTGGACTTGGTACTCTTTCAGAAGCAGTTGGCTATAAAAAATCAGTTGTCTTAAAGTTGATTGGACATTTTCACAGTTCTCTGTTACTAACTCAGAGAAGTGTTTCTAGGAGGTTAAAAAAAAACTTGAAACAAAAAATATATATAGCCTACTATCACATGATTCTGGTTCCTGACGGATGCTTTTCTCCCAACCTCCATCCAAAAGTATATGGTCCACTGCAGGCAAACAGATCTTCTGAATGAAATAAGGGGCATAAAAACACATGGGATGGTACCTGCATCATAGGGCCTTAAAAAAAAAATGTAGAGTTGAGAAAATGTTGCTCAAGATCTCAGCTCCTGCACTGGCCACCATCATATGGGCTACTTGTCACAAAAGCGAGGAAGTCATGAGAGGGAGGGAGGGACACCTCTAGAGCCTTTATTCATTTCCATTTATCGGATCTGCATATAAGTGCTCCCTTACTCCTTTGTGAGATGTCAAGGTGATAGAAGGCATCTTCCAGGTACCTTTTCACCACTGCATGCAGTAGGGAACATCAAATACCAGAGGGATTCTGCAGTCTCAACCCCTTTGGTGTAAAGACTACCTAAAAAGACAATCCAGCCATATAAAAAGTAACAGCCCATTTATCTCATTCATATGTTTAAGGTCAGTTTTCCTGTAGGAGATCTCTGAGACAGTAGCAATTAAACTGAGCTGTATGTAGCAACATAGTACATGCTACAAACTAAGTTAAAATTGTCAAAGAACTTTTCGTTTGTAGCAGTTTCTTAATGTTATGAGGCACAGAACTGTGTGGCCATCAGAAAGACAGAGCTGCTAACAACTCCATTTGGGGCATTGTTAGGCAGTTCTGTTGACACATGAATACATTTCATATGATTATCATAAAATTGTGGCCTGGAAATTGAGCAGCCATGGTGCTGCATTTTAGACTTCACATTTATAATAAGCTGTAATAAAGTAAACATTTTAAATGGATATAAGAATAGACATTACTTGCAATCACAAATGTATGTTCAATTGAAGTGCTTTTGAAGCTCAATTTAACAAAGCAAACAAATTTCCTGGCATTATTAACATAATTGTTCTCATTGTTGGGTTTTGATTTCTAAAAAAATATTTAAGCAAAAAAACAAGTTACTAAAAAACAAAATTCACAGAAGGAAATGTAACTAAGAATGAGTTACTTTGCCTTTATCATGTCGGATTAAAGTTAAAAAAAAAAAAAGTCTCAGATGTTCATTCTGTCACCCCCTCCCCACCGACTTGCTGAACTATTGCTTGGCCTGTTTAACTCAGAGCTGTTTAACTCAGAGCTCATATATCAGGATTAATTTAAGGTTAAATTCAGCTATTTGCTCTGCCATCAGTAAGCTTTGCAGTGGGCCTACTCAACATTTATCTACTAGTGAAACTCCAGGCTGTGTGATAGTTAAAACACGGAGCTTACAGAAGAGGACTAGAATATCCATTTTACACCAGAGTGGAGGAAGCATGACTATATGCAAATTTAGCACCAATTAGATGGTAGGATTTGAAGGACTGTGGTCCCTGGAATATTCCAAAAGCAAAAATGGAAATGATAGTGATAACATCTGAAGTGTGGTGGCAAGACAGTTAAAACAGTGCTAATTTGGAGCCTCTGGGCACAGAACAGTACCAGGAGGCGATCCACTGTGTCTTCTTTGGCAGCTGGCAGCTGGCAGACAAAGCAAATAATGAGTCTTTGGCTTGTTACTTTTCACCATTCCATAGTTTTCTCCAATTTTGAATAAACCCCCAAAACAAACATCCTTCCTGCATTGTCGTTTTACTGTAGCAGACCCTCATATAGCAAGTGTGCTACTGGCCCAACAGTCTACCACAGTGGAAACCACAGGAACTCAGGGTTGCCGGTGTACTTGCTTAAAGGTTAGCGTAGGCACAGCATGGCATTGGTAGGGGGCGCATTCTTCAAAGACTCACATGGTGATTTCTTATAGTCAGGGAGTTGAGCTGACTTAATCAAGATTAGAAGGAGGCATGCTAGTGTGAGAATATCCTGTAAAATACTCACCACTTGAAAGCATTCCTGGCAAGCATATCATTTACCTGATATATAATTTCATTAAGCACCAAGATTGTGCTGGTTACTTTCTAGAGAAAAGATGAAAAGCTACCTACCTTAATTATCCTCAGACTTAATTTCATATACCCAGAAAACAACTTTCCAGAAAATAGTGGTAACCACAGCTACCTAATTTAGAATAGATCCTCTGAAAACTTGCTAAGAGCAGTTGAGTGGTGAACGTCCAAAAATGTACAACTTTTTTCTTTGCCTGCGTAATTTTGTTTTTTTTCTTTATTCCCACTAGAACACATTCTCCTTACCCTCACTGGAACAACTGTAGAACAGAAACCTAAGGAAATATAGGAAGTGGGGAAGGAGGGAACAAAATGAGAAATTTAATGTGATTCCAAATGTAATCTTTAAGAACGTGAATTGTGAAAATTCTGATCTCCCAAAGATCAGGCAATCAGATACTTCTAAATGTAGAAATCTTTAGATAATAGCACGTATTTTACCTGCAGGCTGAATTTTATGTTTGCATCTTTTTTCCCCCTGCATCTTTGAAAGTGAAAGCCGGTAAACCAGTTGCCAGAACGGAAAAGACTGTTTTAATCACTGGAGCCTGCTAAAAATGTAAATAATGCTGATAAATCAGTAAAATTTTTGTATATTACTCAACCGAATTGCACTTAATCCCCATTTCACAGACCCAGTTTAGGACACTTAGAACTTTCTTCGTCTTCTTGTCCACACCTTTTCCCTACCCACTTTTGAGATTTCTCCTACTTTGTTTGTCCTATCTTCTTTCCAGACCCCTTTTCTCCAAACTAGTATTGACCAACACATGGCACTTGAGGCTCATGGTTTTGGGATTTTTTTTCTTCACATGCAGCCTATGTTTCTTATTTCTATTCTAGAAGATTATATTACATTAAACTCAGCATGACCTATGAGAGTTCACATGTCTCTCCTTTAGTTTATGGTGACTGCAAAGGATGCTCCATTAGCTGAACTCCCTTAGCTCTTTAACTGTTAGTCATTTCTTGATTTGGAGTAAACAATAATAAAATTTTCCTTTTCCTCTAGTGTGTTGAATTTCCCAGTTAGTACCAAGAGGTAGTGCGATGTAGAGCTCTAGATCCAAATGCTGTCTTGAAGAAACTATTTAAATATTCTCATTCTTAATTTCCTCATTATTATAAAAAGGATAACAGTGTATGTAAAGTGCTCAGCTACATCACAGGTAGTTAATAAATGTTAGTCTCTCCCCTTCCTTTCCCTATGAAGGAAAAAATCTTAGTCAATAATTTAAAAAGTAAATATCTATGATGAATATAAATATATTGGCTATAAACCTTAAATTAATTTTGAGTACAAGTTACCAAAGTAATGAATTTGCTATTTCCTCTGGTTTTATAACACCCCAATATGTGAATGTTCACACATACACACCAATTAATACAGATAATTGGGGAGGGCACTTTAGTACTTGAATATTTCAGAATAAAAGGGTTTTATTTGATGATTTTAAAGTTTCCTGCTTGGAGTTTCAGCTCTAAAATGTTTATCAGAGAGAAGTTATTGTGGTGTTTTTGGGTTTTAGGGGAGAAGATATTTAGGGAATGTGATACTTGATGCAGATAATTTATTGTAATCATTTTCAGATTTTCAACATTTTCTGAGTGGCTTTTTAAATAGCCGCTATACCTGGAGCTGATGAGGAAAATTTAAATAAATCCATCATGAATGTTTTTCAAGGAGTGCATAGAGACACAAAATGAAACTCTAGGGCTCTGAGCAATGTGATTATCACTCTGTACTTACGTAATGCCTTTGTCAATAACTTCAAGATTTCTTTCTCAAAGTAGAAGAAATATAGTTGTTGAGAAAGCATATATAAAATTGCAATGATCTATGCATGGCAAACAGTAAAATACCCAATTGGACATATCAAAGGCAGGTTATAGCTGCAAGTTACAGTTGGTCAGAAGGTCTCAGTGAGACTTTGCATTGACTTGAGGTACAGACTTGTAAGAAAGGAATCCTAGAAGTTTGTTTGCTCAGGTGAGTCCAGATCACCACGAGAACATTTTTTGCTAAACTAAAGAGTTCTGTGTTTTTAGTCTAATGGTTCAAGGCTGTGTGAGTCTGTGGTCTTCGGTGCCTGTAAGTGCCACTAAGGCAAATTGAGTGATTTTAAAGGAGAAAGAGTTTAGAAGATTAAAAGGAGAAAACCTCAACATTATTGTTGGTGTTCTAAGTGACAGGCTGAATAAGAAGGGAATCTTTATTTATTTTTTCAGCATTTTGGTTTACTCCCACATAACCACATTAGATCTATCCAGAGGACAGTTCTCTTGAGGTCTCTCTGTCCTGTAAGAAAGGCAGAGGTGAATAGTTGAGTTTAAAATGGGTGAGAAAGGAGATAGTTATATGTAACCAGCACACATTTCTAAAAGAATGATAAAAAAAGAGAACACTATTGGATCCAAATTGTTAGCATGTCCTTGAAAGTAAATGTAAGGACTCCTTGAAGTAATCTGAACTATACATTGACATCTTAATGAATTGCCTAGTTCAAATATTATTAGGTCTAATACATTGTGAACTTTGTTAAACATGGATATTTAATAATCATTAAAATAAACTTAGTTATTTGTTACTGCCAGAAGTAGGTAGACCATTTATTAAATTCAATGTGAAAAATATACTTTATGAAATATTTGCATTAGTTGTGTAACAGACATCTTAAAAAATGGGCAACATCAAATAAGCCAGTCATTGTATGTATAACTATAAAGAAAAAAGTGTTAGACATGCATATTGCATTTTTTAGCCTCCTCCTCATGTTAATGGTGGATGTTAAAGCTTTCCTTGGTTGTATATCGATTTTATTATCCCAAGCATGTATTGAATCCATGATCTGCTTATAATTCTCATCATGCTTGGTATTAGTACTAAACAGAGAACCAATATATTATGCCGTAGAGTTTGGCACTCTGTTTAGTAAGTCATTACCACTACCTCACCTTACCTGGCAGAGCTGCTTGTTTTGTCCATGTGACTTCTTATTTTTGCTAGTTATGCCTATAGAAAGGTCATTCAACCCAATAATGGCTTCTCATTTAGTCTAGAAATCAGACAAAAGCTTTGCAGCTGTGAAATGCAGCCCATTTAAAAATTAACCTATTGTAAATTCTTAATGATTGAGAAATTCTGCAATTTGCTGTGATTTGTGGTTTGTGCTGCAATTAGAATAGCAAACAGCAGAGATGATGCAGTCAGAATGACGTGCATTTGGGAAGTGAAGAGAAAGAAACTTTAGCAGATACTGTGCTGGGTTCAAGCCAATGTATTATGCCCTTCTGCCCTCATCAGTCATATATCACTTTGTCTCCCACCTTTAGACTCTTCCAAGTGAAATGTAATCCTTGGAAATAATTACATAAATTACTGTTTTAAATACTTAAATACTCAAGAGGTAAAATTGTCCATAAGTGTAGTCTACCTTTTCCTCCTTTAATATTTTCTCACCCTAGAGCCTAGATTCTTAGCGGAAAGAAGGACATAGATTTTTGATTCATGAAGACCTAGAATTCAAATTTTGTTAATAAAACAAATCAGCTCTGTATCCTCATGCAAATTACTTAAACTCTCTGGCTTCAGCTTCTACATCTGCGTATCTCACTGGACTCTTGTACAGATTAAATTAGATACTGTTTTACTTAGTAGGGATACAATATGCTTCTTCACCATTTACTGTCTATTAACCCCTGATCAAATTATATAACTCCTCTATGCCTCTGTTTCCCTCTGTGAAATGGGGATATTAATACCTACTTCATAGGGTTGTTGTGAGCATTAAATAAATAATGCAGAACCCTTAGAACAGTACTCTACATCTAGTTAGTATTCCATAATTATTAACCAGTGGATTGACAAATCAATAATCAACAAATAACTTACAATGATAGATAATGTAAATGAAACATGTAGGGTACACTAAGACAATTTATTAGAGCTAGAAAAATAAGCAGGGCTATGTCATTTAGTGCTTTGTAATGGGAAGCCACTGACAAGGATGACGTGATTGAAATTACTTTTTTTTTAACTGACCTGTTTCTTGTTTTTTTTGTATTATTTTTGTTTTTATTCACCTTCTACATACAGTAATTCACTCCTTTTGGTGTTTGAGCTTAGACAAGTGCATATAGGCATAGAGCCACTACTAGAATCAAGACAAAATAGTTCCATCACCAGCCCCCACCACCGCCATTAAAAAAGAGCCCCACATGACAACCCCTTTGTAATAAATTGCTTTCCCCACTCCTAAATCTTAGTCTGCTTTCTGTTGATATAGTTTTGCGTTTTCCAGTATGTCATGTAAATGGAATCACATACTCTATAGCTTTTAAAGTCAAGCTTCTTCAGTTCAGCTCAAAGCATTTGGAATTCAACCATATTGTTGTATTTATCAATAGTTTACTAATAGTTCTTATTCCTGAGTAGTATTTCATTTTATGGCTATACTGCAATGTGTTTATTCACCATTTGAAGGGCATTTAAGTTATTCCCAGTTTTGGATGGTCACAAATAAATATACTGTAAACATTTTTATTCAAGTTTCTGTGTGAACAAATGTTTTCATTTATCTTGGGTAAAATATCTAGGAGTAAAATTGCCGGCTCTTATGGTAAATGTATGTTTGACTTTATAAAGAAACTGCCAAACTGTTTTCCAACATGGTTATACAATTTTACATTTCCACTAGCAATATATGAGAGTTCAGTTGCCTTGCATTGTTGTCAACACTTTGATATTGTCAATATATTTTATTTTAGACATTCTAATAGGTATATATAGTATCTCAGTGTGATTTTAATTTGCATTTTCCTAATGACTAAAATGATTTTGAACATACAGTATTTTTATTTGCTTATTTGTCATCTATATAGCTTCTTTGGTAAAGTGTCTGTTCAAATCTTTTGCCCATTTTTTAAATTTAGTTGTTTGTTTCTTACTGAGTTTTAAGATTTTTTTCATGTGTTCTGGTACAAATTCTCTGTCAGATATGTGATTTGCAAATATTTTATTATAATCTATGCTTTGTCTTTTCATTCTCTTAACAATATATTTAGAGAGCATAAGTTTTAAATTTTGATGCAGTTTATCAGTTTTTTATTTTATGAATCATGTTTTTGGTGTCATTTCTAAGAAATTTTGCCTAACCCTAGGTCACAAAGATTTTCTTTTATGTTTTCTTTTAGAAGTTTTATAATTTTCAGTTCTATATTTATTTAGGTGTACTTTACACTTTGATTTTTGTGTAATGTGAATGATGTAGATTGAGATGCGTATTTTATGTATGAATATCCAATTTTTCCAGTACCATTTATTGAAAAGACTATCATTTCTTCATTGCATTGCCTTTGTGCCTTGGTCAAATATCAATTGACCTTATATTTGTGGATTTATTTGTGAGCTCTCTATTCTGTTTCACTGATCCATGTGTCTCTCTGCTTACCAATAATACCACACTGTCTTGATAACTATAGCTTTATACTAAGTTTTGAGATCAGTTAGTATCACTTCTTCAAATTTGTTCTTTTTCAAAATTGTTCTAGTTTCTTTGGCTTTCCACATAAATCAGGTTGTTGATATCCATTAAAAAATCCTTTGGGGATTTTGCTTGTGATTATGTTAAATCTATAGATCACTTTGGGAAGAATTGACATCTTTACAATATTGAATCTTTCAATCCATGAACATGGTGTATATCTCTTTTTATTTAGGTTCTCCTTGATTTCTTTCTTTCATCAGTATTTTGTAGTTGTCAACATGCAGATCCTGCACAGATTATTTTTAGATTTATACCTATTTCATGTTTTTTAGTTGTGTTACTATAAATTATACTTTAAAATTTTAAATTTCCAACTGTTCATTGTTGGTATATAGAAATTCAATTGGTTTTAGTATTCTTATAGTCTGCATCCGTTTATGTATGTATTTAACATCTTTGGATTCTGCAGCCTTGTTAAACTTATTGGTTCTAGGAGCCTCTTTGTATATCCTTCTATGTAAGTAATCATGTTGTCTGTGAATAAAGACAGTCCTATTTCTTCCTTTTCAACCGGTAGGTCTTTTATTTGTTTTTCTTTTAAG